GAGGCCCAGGCAGGTGGATCCCTTAAAGTCAAGAGTTTGAGACCACACTGGCCAACATGGTGAAACTCGTCTACAAAAATACAAAAATTAGCCGGGCATGGTGGCACGCGCCTGTAATTGCAGATACTCTGGAGGCTGAGGCAGGGGAATCGCTGAAACCCAGGAGGCAGAGGCTGCAGTGAGCCGAGATCCCATCACGGCACTCTAGCCTGGGCGACAGAGAAATACTCTGTCTCAAAACAAAAGAAATAAGTAAATAAATAAAGGAATAAATCTCTTCCAAAAATGTGCTGAGGCAACTAACTGGATATCCACATGGAAAAGAATACTGTTAGATCCCTATCTCACACAATCAAACTCTTATTTTAAAACGTTTAAAAAAAAAGGAAAAAAAAGAGAGAGTGACGAGGAAGGGAGCCCTGCGGGAGGGGGTGTTACATTGTCGCCCAGGCTGGCCTGGACCCCCAGGCTCAGCAATCCTCCCGCCGCTGCTTCCTGAGTAGCTGGGACCTCAGTCTCCCGCGCCCGCGCCCACATCCCTGCTGTGTTTATCCAGAAGGTGGTGACCTCACTCCTCGCTGGCCTGAGCATTCCGTCCCACATCCCAGGCGGTGGCCCTAGGGAAGTCTCTGCAGCTGAGCACAGGGTGGACTCTCCCTCCCAAGTGAATGGAGACTGGAAAGGGAGAGGATTTCTATTCTGTTTTGTGGGCTGTCAGCATGAAATCGTACGTTCCATCCAGGCAGGGCTTTGCATTTTACATTCCAGTTTGCATCCCCGTTCCAGACAATTCCAGGGCTTTTGAATCATGCCTCAGCCTTCCTGGCCGGTCTCGCCTCCAAAACCCGAAAACTGAGGCCCTGGGAGCCAGGCTGAGAGACTCACAGGTCCCGCCACAGCCCCGCCCTCTGTCGGTTCTAAAGGGTAAAGTCTCTCTGCCCCGCCCCTACCTCGCCCAAGCCCGCCCACCTCCTCGCGGGTCCCGCCCAGGCCTGGCTTCTTTCCTGCGCGCGCAGCTTCGCGCAGACCCGGAAGCGGACGGCGTGGAGTGACTATCCCACCGCCGCGGGTGAGTTTCGCTCTGTTTTGTATTAAGTCTGTTGAGCAATAAACAACATATTTCTAACATTCAGGATTGACTTCTAAAGACTCTTGGTATGTGAGGAAGAAACCTGGAAGAGGAAGAGGAAAGCAAAGGAGTCAGGGATGGCTCTTCCTCAGGTGAGATGATATTCTTGGTGGATTGTTCTGTCAACCATTTGGTTAAAATGTGTTTTCATTTCAGGGTCTATTGACATTCAGGGATGTGGCCATAGAATTCTCTCAGGAGGAGTGGAAATGCCTGGACCCTGCTCAGAGGACTCTATACAGGGACGTGATGCTGGAGAATTATAGGAACCTGGTCTCCCTGGGTGAGGATGACTTCCCTCCTGGGGATGTGCCCTCTGGATGTAAATTTCTTTTTTGTGTCCACAGAGTTGTCAGGGGAGTGTCCATTGGCAGCACCTGCCTCCTGAGTGTCTCCCAGGCCATCACCATCAGCCCCAGGAGCTCAGGTGGGCAGAGCTTAAAGGGAACGCCCCCAAGCACGCTGGCTCCTGTGTGTTCCTCAGCTGGCTCCTCCCTGGTCAATATCATTGTTCTCATGCACGTGACCGGCAAGTGGAGCAACAAAAATACCACGAAGACAAAAGATCTGGGATACTGTTCTGCTGCTGATCACGAGGGCACCAGAGAGTCGCTGACGCGGCACTGCTGTCCTTCCCTGATGTGATCTGCCTGGGGCTCATGCTCTGGGGCAGCAGCTCCATCGTTTGCATCCTGCACAGGCACAAGCGGCGGGTCCAGCACATTCATAGGACCAGCGTGTCCCCCACATCCTCCCCTGAGTCCGGAGCTACCAAAACCATCCTCCTGGTGAGCACGTTTGTGTCCTTTTACACTCTCTCGATTTATCTGTTGCTCATTCTCTTCCTGGCAGGAGCAGGAAAGGACAAGGAGTCCCCGAAGCTGACACTGAGTTCATGGGGTTGAGCTGACAGCGGCCAACAGGCTGTGGTAAACGCTAATGAAACGAGCCTTGTTAGTGCAAGACACTGAAAGTCCTACTTTTTTTTTTCAGATGGGATCTCACTCTGTCGGCCAGGCTGGAATGCAATGGTGCCAACTTGGCTCAGTGCAACCTCCCCACCCCGGGCTCCAACAATCCTCCCATCTCAGCCTCTGAAGTAGCTGGGACTACAGGTGTGCCTCATCACCATGGGCTATTTTTATTTTATTTATTACAATCTCTCATCTCCGCATACAGGCGTTATCTCCTGTCCGGGGAAGAGGTGGGCCTCTCTCCGTCGTGGGAGGAGCTCTGAACTTCTCCTTCATCCAGGGATGGGCCCCAGGGACCCACCAGTGGGGCTGGGAGAAGCCCCCCTCAGCAGGAAGACAGAGGTGCCTGGGTGGCCGAGGCCTGGAAGGTCTGCACCATGGTGCACAGAGGCCCCGGAGCTGGGTGAGGCCAGAAAGCTGCTCTGGGGTCAGCGGTATGAGATCAAACTAATGCCTGATGATCTCAGGTGGAACAGTTTAATCCTGAAACCATCCCCCCATCTGTGGAAAAACTGCCTTCCACTAAACCAGTCCCTGGTGCCAAAAACACTGGGAACCGCTAATCTAGACAGTTCTCTGCTAAGGAAGCACGTGGTTGAGAAGCATCAGAATCGTTCCCACGGACCATGCTCCGGAGTCTCAGCAGGCTCCTGCAGGTGAGCCCCACTGGCCTCTCCTCTTCCTTCCGGCCGCTGAGAAGTCTGTCTGTCTGTCTCACAGTGTGTTTATCCGTGCATCATGAAGGACCCTCATACGGCTGACGTGCCTTGGCTGATGCGAATAACACTGCAGCAAGCGTGGCAGTGCAGATAGCTCTTGGAAATACCCATTTCCTTCAGACGCATACTCAGAGGTAGGATTGCTGGATTGTTTGGTCATTTTGATTCAGAATTTTTTTTTCTTTTTTTTGGAGACAGAGTATTGCCCGGGCTGTGAGTGCAGTCTCATGATCTTGGGTCACTGCAACCTCTGTTTCCTGGGTTCAAGTGATTCTTGTGCCTCAGCATCCCACGTAGCTGAGATTACAGGTATGTGCTACCACACCTGGCTAATTATTGTATGAGCAATAAACAACATATTTCTAACATTCAGGATTGACTTCTAAAGACTCTTGGTACGTGAGGAAGAAACCCGGAAGAGGAAGAGGAGAGCAAAGGAGTCAGGGATGGCTTTTTCTCAGGTGAGATGATATTTTCAGTGGATTGTTCTGTCAACCATTTGGTTAAAATGTGTTTTCATTTCAGGGTCTATTGACATTCAGGGATGTGGCCATAGAATTCTCTCAGGAGGAGTGGAAATGCCTGGACCCTGCTCAGAGGACTCTATACAGGGACGTGATGCTGGAGAATTATAGGAACCTGGTCTCCCTGGGTGAGGATAACTTCCCTCCAGAAGTGGGAATGATTTGAAAGCTTTCGGTGTTTATGTTTTGTAGATATCTCTTCCAAATGCACGATGAAGGAGTTCTTGTCAACAGCGCAAGGCAACAGAGAAGTGTTCCATGCAGGGACATTGCAAATACATGAAAGTCATCACAATGGAGATTTTTGCTACCAGGATGTTGATAAAGATATTCATGACTATGAATTTCAATGGCAAGAAGATGAAAGAAATGGCCATGAAGCACCCATGACAAAAATCAAAAAGTTGACAGGTATTACAGAACGATATGATCAAAGTCATGCTAGAAACAAGCCTATTAAAGATCAGCTTGGATCAAGCTTTCATTCGCATCTGCCTGAAATGCACATATTTCAGACCGAAGAGAAAATTGATAATCAAGTTGTGAAGTCTGTCCACGATGCTTCCTTGGTTTCAACAGCCCAAAGAATTTCTTGTAGGCCCAAAACCCATATATCTAATAACCATGGGAATAATTTCTGGAATTCTTCATTACTCACACAAAAACAGGAAGTACACATGAGAGAAAAATCTTTCCAATGTAATGAGAGTGGCAAAGCCTTTAATTACAGCTCACTCTTAAGGAAACATCAGATAATCCATTTAGCAGACAAATATAAATGTGATGTATGTGGCAAGCTCTTTAATCAGAAGCGAAACCTAGCATGCCATCGTAGATGTCACACTGGTGAGAATCCTTACAAGTGTAATGAGTGTGGCAAGACCTTCAGTCAGACGTCATCCCTTACATGCCATCGTAGACTTCATACTGGAGAGAAACCTTACAAATGTGAAGAATGTGACAAAGCTTTCCATTTCAAATCAATACTTGAAAGACATAGGATAATTCATACTGAAGAGAAACCATATAAGTGTAATGAGTGTGGCAAGACCTTTAGGCAGAAGTCAATCCTTACACGCCATCATCGACTTCATACTGGAGAGAAACCTTACAAGTGTAATGAGTGTGGCAAGACCTTTAGTCACAAGTCATCCCTTACATGCCATCATAGACTTCATACTGGAGAGAAACCCTACAAATGTAATGAGTGTGGCAAGACCTTTAGTCACAAGTCATCCCTTACATGCCATCGTAGACTTCATACTGGAGAGAAACCTTACAAATGTGAAGAATGTGACAAAGCTTACAGTTTCAGATCAAATTTTGAAATACATCGGAAAATTCATACTGAAGACAATGCTTACAAGTGTAATGAGTGTGGAAAGACCTTTAGCCGGACATCATCCCTTACATGCCATCGTAGACGTCATACTGGAGAGCAACCTTACAAATGTGAAGAATGTGACAAAGCTTTCCGTTTCAAATCAAACCTTGAAAGACATAGGAGAATTCATACTGGAGAGAAACCATACAAGTGTAATGAGTGTGGCAAGACCTTTAGTCGGAAGTCATACCTCACATGCCATCATAGACTTCATACTGGAGAGAAAGCTTACAAGTGTAATGAGTGCGGCAAGACCTTTAGTTGGAAGTCATCCCTTACCTGCCATCGTAGACTTCATTCTGGAGAGAAACCTTACAAGTGTAAGGAGTGTGGCAAGACCTTCAATCAGCAGTTAACCCTTAAACGCCATCGTAGACTTCATAGTGGAGAGAACCCTTACAAATGTGAAGATAGTGACAAAGCTTACAGTTTCAAATCAAACCTTGAAATACATCAGAAAATTCATACTGAAGAGAATCCTTACAAGTGTAATGAGTGTGGCAAGACCTTCAGTCGGACGTCATCCCTTACATGCCATCGTAGACTTCATACCGGAGAGAAACCTTACAAATGTGAAGAATGTGACAAAGCTTTCCGTGTGAAATCAAACCTTGAAGGACATAGGAGAATTCATACTGGAGAGAAACCTTACAAGTGTAATGAGTGTGGCAAGACCTTTAGTCGGAAGTCATATTTTATATGCCATCATAGACTTCATACTGGAGAGAAACCTTATAAGTGTAATGAGTGTGGCAAGAACTTTAGTCAGAAGTCATCCCTTATATGCCACCATAGACTTCATACTGGAGAGAAACCTTACAAGTGTAATGAGTGTGGCAAGACCTTTAGTCAGAAGTCAAACCTTACATGCCATCGTAGACTTCATACTGGAGAAAAACAAGTGTAATGAATGTGGTGAGGTTTTTAATCAACAAGCACACCTTGCAGGTCATCATAGAATTCATACTGGGGAGAAACCTTAGAAATGTGAAGCATGTGATAAAGTTTACAGTGGCAAATCAAGCCTCAGAAGACAGGAGAATTCATACTGGAGAGAAAGCTTATAAATGTGAAGAATGTCACAAAGTTTACAGTCGCACATCAAACCGTGAAAGACAGGAGAATTCATACTGGAGAGAAACCATAAAAATGTAAGAGTTTGTGACAAGGCTTTTGGGCATGATTCGCACCTGGCACAACATGCTAGAATTCACACTGGAGAGAAACCTTACCAGTGTAATGAGTGTGGCAAAGCCTTTAGTAGGCAGTCAACACTTGTTTACCGTCAGGCAATCCATGGTGTAGGGAAACTTTACTAAGGTAATGATTGTCACAAAGTCTTCAGTAATGCTACAACCATTGTGAATCACTGGAGAATCCATAAGGAAGAGAGATCATACTAGGGTAATAAATGTGGCAGATTTTTCAGACATTGTTCATACCTTGCAGTTCATCGGTGAACTCAACGCTGGAGAGAAACCTTACAAATGTCATGACTGTGGCAAGGTCTTCAGTCAAGCTTCATCCTATGCAAAACATAGGAGAATTCATACAGGAGAGAAACCTCACATGTGTGATGATAGTGGCAAAGCCTTCACTTCACACCTCATGAGACATCAGAGAATGCATACTGGACAGAAATCTTACAAATGTCATCAATGTGCCAAGGTCTTCAGTCTGAGTTCACTCCTTGCAGAATATGAGAAAATTCATTTTGGAGGTAGTTGGTCCATATGCAATGAGTAGAGCAAACCATCAAGCATTAATTGACATTAGGGTCAATTCAGCATTGACTTGAGTTTGTATTGACTTAACATTGAGTTCAAGCATTAATTGACATTAGTGTTTATGTTAAGAGGATTGGGCCAGGCACATCAGCTTACACCTGTAATCTGAGCGCTTTGGGAGGCCAAGGTGGGTAGATCACTTGAGGTCAGGAGTTTGAGATCAGCCTGGCCAACAGACGTGAGCCATTTTCCCAGCCTGTTTTTTGTTTCTTTAAAAAAACTGATAGGGATTTTTATGGATATCATGTTGAATCTAAATCACATTGGGTTATTATATAATCATTTCACAATATTAATTTTTCCAAGCTATCAATATGGGTTGTAGCTCAATGTTTTTAATCATTTTGATCAATGTTTGTAGATTTCAAGGTACAAACTTCTGACCTTTGTACGTTTATTTCTAAGTATTTCTTTAAGTTCTCCAGCAAATGGAAGTGTTTTAAAATTTTCTTTTAAAATTGTTTATTGTTAAAGTATGGAAATTCAACTAATTTTTGGTGCTGATACTGTATTGTGCAAATCCACTGACTATGTTACTTAGTTCCAGTAGTATTTTGGTTGGCTCTTTGTGATTTTCTACACAGAAGATTATGTCATCTACAAACAAATATAATTTTACTTCTTACTTTCTGATTTGGATGAGTTTTATTTCCTCTGCTATTTCA